TAAGCTGAGCCAGGTGGATCACTTGAGGTCAGGAGTTCCAGACCAGCCTGACCAACATGCGGAAACCCGTCTCTACTAAAAATACGAAATAAGCCGGGCGTGGTGGCGCATGCCTGTAATTCCAGCTACTTGGGAGGCTGAGACGGGACAATTGCCTGAACCCGGGCGGCGGAGGTTGCTGTGAGCGGAGACTGCACCATTGCACTCAAGCCTGGGCAACAAGAATGAAACTGTCTCAAAAAAAAAAAATTTAGAACGTAGTCATGTACCTCGAAAGCGAACACTCCCAACATAGCGTGGAACACCCCACACCCCCGGCGACTTTGCTCCGCCTTGGTCCCGGTCGCAGACACCGCAGAAAGGCCATCGTTCTAGACATACGAGAACTCCCCGTGCAGCCAAACGCTGTAGTCCCAGCGGCGGAACTCGGGGGGGGGGAGGGGGGGGAGTGCCCAACCAGCCAGTCAGCAGTGACGTCCCGCCTTTCCTCCGTTTCCATTGGTCCAGCCATGCGGAGGTCGCTCCCATGGGACGCCGAGCTTCCGGCTGCAGGGCTTGGCGCCCGGGCGCTTTCGGATTGGGAGGGCTTCCTCCATGGAACGCGAGCCTCGAGACGTCTGACGTTAGGCACCGTTCGCAGCGCCTCGGGCTCGCACGGCAGGATCGAAAGCGTGATTGGCTGGCGGCGTCTGTGGTCTCGGGCACCGCCCAGTCGCGGGACGCTGCCTCTGCGGAACTGGGGGTGGGGCGTGTTGACCCCCTTAAAGGCGCCAGAGCCCGCGGTCACGGCTCAGGTTCCCGGTGCTTCGCGCGTCTGCCGTTGTCACAGGCCAGGGAGGTGGCACCACCAGGCGAAGCTTGGCGAGATTGTGTCGTCAAGCGCGTACGGGCGCCAATTGGCCGGGCGATGTGGCGTGGACTGGCGCTGGCGCGAGCGATTGGCTGCGCGGCCCGGGGGCGGGGCCAGTGGGCGGTGCGCGCCGCAGACTGTGCTCAAAGCGGGCGCCATCCGGGACCGGCGGTTGTCTGTGGCCGGAGGCTGATCAGGTACTGTGGACGGGCGGCGGAGTTCGGGAGACAGGGGCAGGGCGGCATCGGGGAGCTGCGGGACGGGGCGGGGAGGAGGCCCGAGGTCTGAGCCACCCGTGAGGTCTCGGCGCGGAGGCCTGGACAGCTGGGGGTGGCGGCGTTGGTCTCCCGAACTGGAGGGAGGCCGGGCCTTCCCGGGCTGTGGTGGGCGCCCGCGCCCCGTGGAAGGCGGAGGCGTGAGTCGGGGCGTCAGAGACGTTGCCATTCTTTGTCAGCGGAAAAGATCGTCGTCTGCGCACAGTCACCTGAGGTTTAGGAACTCGTGGAACTGGAAACCGAGTCGCAGGAGACTAAGAGTTGCGAGTCTCCCCTTAGAGAATTCAGAAACAAGCGTAGACAGCATCGTCAGAAACACGAGCGTGACGACACCGGCCTCCCCGTGCCGAGTCCACGCGTGTGACGCGGGTGCATACACCTGCGTCCGTGCAAGAGGGTGACAGCAACACACTCAAGGCGCTTCTCCTGGGAATGGAGCAGGAGAAGAGATGGGGAGCATCGCATAGATGGAACTAGACCTTTTTCTTGGGTTGGATGATGTGTTCCCGCGTCTACTACATGGTATTCTTTAAACGCATAAATAGACGTATTCATGGCCTTTCTTTCTCTTTTCCTTTAATATTAGTGTTCTAGAACAGATCAGACATTTTGTAATGATGCCTGAAATAAACACTAACCACCTCGACAAGCAACAGGTTCAACTCCTGGCAGAGATGTGTATCCTTATTGATGAAAATGACAATAAAATTGGAGCTGAGACCAAGAAGAATTGTCACCTGAACGAGAACATTGAGAAAGGTGCTGCTTTGAAACAGTCTTTCTTGTAAAGCGCTAAAATAATTGTTATTTCTTTTGCTTTCAGGATTATTGCATCGAGCTTTTAGTGTCTTCTTATTCAACACCGAAAATAAGCTTCTGCTACAGCAAAGATCAGATGCTAAGATTACCTTTCCAGGTTAGTACACTTTTAATGTACAATATTGTGTTAGTTGATCTGTCTCTGTATTACCATTTTCCAGGTTGTTTTACGAATACGTGTTGTAGTCATCCATTAAGCAATCCAGCCGAGCTTGAGGAAAGTGACGCCCTTGGAGTGAGGCGAGCAGCACAGAGACGGCTGAAAGCTGAGCTAGGAATTCCCTTGGAAGAGGTAACCAGCTCTCCTACACAACCATACAAGCTTTTTAATTACTTTTTTTTTTTTAATGTCTTAGGTTCCTCCAGAAGAAATTAATTATTTAACACGAATTCACTACAAAGCTCAGTCTGATGGTATCTGGGGTGAACATGAAATTGATTACATTTTGTTGGTGAGGAAGAATGTAACTTTGAATCCAGATCCCAATGAGATTAAAAGCTATTGTTATGTGTCAAAGGAAGAACTAAAAGAACTTCTGAAAAAAGCAGCCAGTGGTGAAATTAAGATAACGCCATGGTTTAAAATTATTGCAGCGACTTTTCTCTTTAAATGGTGGGATAACTTAAATCATTTGAATCAGTTTGTTGACCATGAGAAAATATACAGAATGTGAATATGTAGGTAAATGATTACAGAAAAATTTATCTGCTTAACAAACTTAGAATGACTTTTTCCTTTTAAATTTAGTTCTATCATTAATTTATCATTAAATTTAGTTCTATCATTTGGTACTATCATTAATGTATTATATACACTGATACTTTAAAACTTGTGTGGAAAAAACTAACTTATAATTTTGTATCACACACCCTGGATATGTGTTCTGTTTCTAAGCGACATTTGTGAGAGATTATTGTAAAATGAGAGCGAGCAAATAAAACTTAATTTAATCTTTGCAGATACATACTTATGGGAAATTTGAACAAATGAGTGAAACTCTGTTTTTAGTAGGCTGTGATAAACATTTCCGGAGCACTTGCAGAGGACTTGCTATTTGCCAGGTGCTTTATGTATCATTAAATTTTTCTCATAGTTCAGAAAAATGTGCAAAGGAAACTATTGTCTCGCTCCTTCAAAACAGTCTTAATTAACTTTCATATTAGCAGATTAAACTAGCAGAGCAGGTTCAAGGGAAATTAAATGATATGGACCCTAATTTGTATCATTCTGAGTTGATTGTGTGGTTTATTCATTCTGGAAACATGTTGATACTTACAGTCAGCCACTGCTTTTGATAAGTGATATTGATTAGGTTGAATCTTCTTGTAAATAGTATTTACCAGTTAGCAAAGTCTGTGTTTTCAGAATTACAGTGAGCACAGAGGTGTTCATAAAATGGGAATTGAGTCCCACTCGGTAAGAGTTGCTTAAACTTGACACTGTTGACATTTGGGCTGGATAAAACCCCTGTGGTGGGGTCTGTGCTGTGCATTGCAGGATGGTGAGCAGCGTCCCTCTCATGTGACACCCACAGTTATGCCGGATGTTGCCAGATGCCCCTAGGGGACAGAGTCAACCCCCAACTGAGGACCACTGTCCTACAGAGTCAGGAAATATTGTAGGGAGAAAAAAATAACAACAACAAAGGCCTGTGTTAATGTTAAATAGATGAGATTATGGAATGTGTATATTAATGTTAAAAATTGTACCTTGATCAATGTACTTTTTATAAACTTGCCATAGATATCTCAGATTTGAAACCTCAAGACAGATTTATTATTCTTAAATGCTGTATGATAATGAAGAAAAATAAAAATTTATTTCTTGCAAAGTTAAATGTTTGTTAAATTCAATAGAATGACTCATTTATGGTTAACTTTGGGCAATTTATAATTTCAGACAAGACTGTTTAGCAAGTATTTTATTGAAAAGTAAAAAAAATTGCAATTTAATACTGTGTTTAGTTTGTTAAAATTTTGATACACTAATAGGATATTGCCTGTATAGTTTCCGTTGCATTTATAATATTGTTTCTAATTTTTTTAGTTTTATTTTCTAGGAAGTTTTAGGCTGAAAGCCACATATAATTAGTTATGTGATAACTATGAGTTGCCATGGCTACTGAATTGGACATGGGACCCTTAGACTGCTACCCAGCACCTTGTTAAGTACTTAGCAAGAGTTAGATACTACTGTTGTAATATTACTAGGATGCCATCCAGAAAATGTAAGGAATGTCTTTTGACCTGATAAACTCCTTAGAACTCCTTCATCTTTTATAAAGAGGAGTATCCCTCTCCTAGATATAGCTGCTTCTGACCCCAAAGGCAGATGTGTTGGTTTTCAACTAGAAAGCTAAATGGTACCTATAAATTTTTTTTTTCTTAAACTGTTTTAAACTCTTAATCTTCAAAATATATACTTCTTTGATTCTGGTCAAACCATTGCCAACTCCTTTAAGGACAAAGTAGAGGTGGCCTTCTAATAATTGCTGATTCTGTTTCCCTACCTATATTATCAAGAGAACAAGACCAAAACAGAAAATGGTATAATAGGAAGGAAGGCACATTTTCTTCTTACTTGGCCCTGGCACCTGGGGACAAGTCCAGGTCGTACCCGCAGTGCATCCCTGTGGGAACTGCCCTCCACCTGCTCCCTGGGGACACGTCCAGGTCGTACCCGCAGTGCGTCCCTGTGGGAACTGCCCTCCACCTGCTCCCTGGGGACAAGTCCAGGTCGT